CAGGAGACTGCTTTGAGTCAGTTCTCTGCTCCAAGTCCGGACCTGTGGGTCCCCCCAACTACAGTGAGGGAACGTTGCCCTATGCCTATAATTTTTGTGTGCCTGGGGATCAAATGAATCCAGAATTTAATTTTTTCACATCTGTTGATCATTGTCCAGCCACACAAGATAACCTCAACAAAGATAGCATGCTACTGGCTAGCATTTTAACTCCCAGCGTTGAAGCAGATAAGAAGATTCTTAAACAGGTAAGTATTTAAAAATGTATTTAATCCTTTTTATATTACAATATGCCAATATATTCCAATATAGTGGTATTATTTTAAGATTCTAGATAACTTCTTCATAGAGTTCGCAAAATATAGGTCAAATTTATGGTTATCATTATTAAAACAAAAGTTTAAATTAAATGCCTCAGTCTTCCTACTATTCAAAGACATTTTAAAGCAAACTACATGGGTAATCTCCGGTGACATTTTTATGAAGTAAAATACCTTTCGGTTAAAAATATAAAATACAGGTATATTTTTACGGCATGGTATTTTAATTGAAACCCTGATGCTACTCAATTTTTCTCAAGTATTTCATCTTCATTTACTCAATAAAGGAACCTTGTAAGAATTATAGTTAGGCATCCTACCTGATGATTTTATCGGGACCGTATTATTTCCACTTCCAGAAATGTCGTTCCTTTCAGTCGGTTAAAATCAATTGGAACCAACTACAACCTACAAGTTTTCAGCTCCAGTAATATTTTGAAAACTTTTTAAAAATTAAGCAAGCCCTTTTAATAATTACTCCTTTCGCAGGTGTTCTTGGTAAAGTTTTAACGTCACATAATGTAAGTATTGTGTATCATCGTTTTTAAGCTCTACAAATACGTGTGATTCACAAAGGTGAGCGTAATCATTTCTTCTGGAATTTCTTAGTCGTTGCAATAATAAGAATGGGCTCTAGGCGCCGCTGCTCACCAATCAGGGAATGGGAAGCTGCGCGCCATTGAGTCCCTCCCTCCCCCGCCTCTACCACACAAAGCGGAATGAGATGGATACTCACAGATCCTGACACTGGAGACTTAGAAGTATTTTCCTTCGCTTTCTGATATATTTTGGATGTAGTCGGCCTAGGACTTCATAGATACATAAGCCGATTCACAACCAACCAGCTCGAGAAACCGCGGAATATCGGCTTAGAGCCTGCCATGGCGAATCGGCTACAGCGCGGGGACCGCAGTCGGCTGCTGCTGCTGCTGTGCATTTTCCTGGGGACGCTGCGGGGGTTCCGGGCCAGGCAGATCCGATATTCGGTGCCAGAAGAGACCGAAAAGGGCTCCTTCGTGGGCAATATCTCCAAGGACCTGGGGCTGGAGCCCCGGGAGCTGGCGAAGCGCGGAGTCCGCATCGTCTCCAGAGGGAAGACACAGCTTTTCGCTGTGAATCCGCGAAGCGGCAGCTTGATCACGGCAGGCAGGATAGACCGGGAGGAGCTCTGTGAGACGGTGTCCTCCTGTTTTTTAAATATGGAACTTCTCGTGGAAGACACCTTGAAGATTTACGGAGTGGAGGTGGAAATAATAGATATTAATGATAACGCCCCCAGCTTCCAGGAGGACGAAGTGGAGATAAAAGTCAGTGAGCACGCAATTCCTGGGGCGCGATTTGCTCTTCCTAATGCTAGGGATCCAGATGTGGGCGTGAACTCCCTCCAGAGCTACCAGCTCAGCCCTAATAATTACTTTTCCTTGCAACTGCGGGGCAGAACGGATGGGGCCAAGAATCCAGAGCTAGTACTGGAGGGAAGCCTGGACCGAGAGAAAGAGGCTGCTCACCTGCTCCTCCTCACAGCTTTAGATGGAGGCGATCCCATCCGAAAGGGCGCAGTTCCCATTCGTGTGGTGGTCCTCGATGTAAATGATCACATCCCAATGTTTACACAGTCCGTATATCGCGTGAGTGTTCCAGAAAACATCAGCTCCGGAACTCGGGTGCTGATGGTTAATGCAACGGATCCAGACGAGGGAATCAACGGGGAAGTAATGTATTCATTTCGGAACATGGAAAGCAAGGCTTCTGAAATATTCCAATTGGATTCACAAACTGGAGAAGTTCAAGTACGGGGGTCTCTGGATTTTGAAAAATATAGATTCTATGAGATGGAAATTCAAGGCCAAGATGGTGGAGGTCTCTTTACCACCACGACGATGTTGATCACTGTTGTGGATGTGAATGATAACGCTCCAGAAATAACTATCACCTCTTCTATTAATTCAATTCTGGAAAACTCTCCTCCAGGTACAGTGATTGCTCTTCTAAATGTGCAAGATCAAGATTCTGGAGAAAATGGTCAAGTCTCCTGTTTTATTCCTAACCACCTGCCTTTTAAATTAGAAAAGACTTATGGAAATTATTACAAATTGATAACAAGCAGAGTGCTGGACAGGGAGTTGGTCCAGAGCTACAATATAACGTTGACAGCCACAGACCAGGGAAGCCCGCCTTTGTCTGCAGAAACTCATGTCTGGCTGAATGTGGCAGATGACAACGATAACCCTCCCGTTTTTCCTCACTCCTCTTACTCTGCCTACATTCCCGAAAACAACCCCAGGGGTGCCTCCATCTTCTCAGTGACCGCCCTCGACCCGGACAGCAAACAGAATGCCCTGGTCACTTACTCTCTGACGGATGACACTGTCCAGGGGGTGCCTCTGTCCTCCTATGTCTCTATTAACTCCAACACTGGTGTTCTCTATGCCCTACAATCCTTCGACTATGAGCAGTTTCGAGACTTAGAACTGAGAGTGATAGCACGTGACAGCGGGGACCCGCCCCTCAGCAGCAACGTGTCGCTGAGCCTGTTCGTGCTGGACCAGAACGACAATGCGCCCGAGATCCTGTACCCTGCCCTCCCCACAGACGGCTCCACTGGCGTGGAGCTGGCGCCCCGCTCTGCGGAACCTGGCTACCTGGTGACCAAGGTGGTTGCGGTGGACAAAGATTCAGGCCAGAACGCCTGGCTGTCCTATCGCCTGCTTAAGGCCAGCGAGCCGGGACTCTTCGCGGTGGGGGAGCACACGGGCGAGGTGCGTACAGCGCGGGCACTGCTGGACAGAGACGCGCTCAAGCAGAGCCTCGTGGTGGCCGTCCAGGACCACGGCCAGCCCCCTCTCTCGGCCACCGTCACGCTCACCGTGGCTGTGGCCGACAGCATCCCCGAAGTCCTGGCGGACCTCGGCAGCCTCGAGTCTCTGGCTAACTCTGAAACCTCAGACCTCTCGCTGTACTTGGTGGTGGCGGTGGCCGCAGTCTCCTGCATCTTCCTGGTCTTTGTCATCGTGCTGCTGGCACTCAGGCTGTGGCGCTGGCATAAGTCACGCCTGCTGCAGGCTTCTGAAGGCGGGTTGGCAGGTATGCCCACGTCACATTTTGTAGGCGTGGACGGGGTACAGGCTTTCCTGCAAACCTATTCCCACGAGGTCTCTCTCATTGCGGACTCGCAGAAGAGTCACCTGATTTTCCCCCAGCCCAACTATGGGGACACGCTCATCAGCCAGGAGAGCTGTGAGAAAAGCGAGCCACTCTTGATAGCTGAAGACTCAGCTATCATTTTAGGCAAATGTGACCCGACAAGTAATCAGGTGAGATTTATTTCTCTGCCTCCTAATTGTTGACTCAGCCCCTTTCCCTCTGTTTTCTCCACAGCAAGCCCCGCCCAACACGGACTGGCGTTTCTCTCAGGCCCAGAGACCCGGCACCAGCGGGTAGGTGACTGATTCTCCAGCCCACCCTCTTCAGTCTGTGCTCACCATCCTACTCTCTCCCCAGCTCCCAAAATGGCGATGACACCGGCACCTGGCCCAACAACCAGTTTGACACAGAGATGCTGCAAGCCATGATCTTGGCGTCCGCCAGTGGTAAGTGGTGTCAGTGTGTGTATGGAAGAGTGAGCTCCCACCTGATCTTCCTCTGTCTCTGCAGAAGCTGCTGATGGGAGCTCCACCCTGGGAGGGGGTGCCGGCACCATGGGATTGAGCGCCCGCTACGGACCCCAGTTCACCCTGCAGCACGTGCCCGACTACCGCCAGAATGTCTACATCCCAGGCAGCAATGCCACACTGACCAACGCAGCTGGCAAGCGGGATGGCAAGGCCCCAGCAGGTGGCAATGGCAACAAGAAGAAGTCGGGCAAGAAGGAGAAGAAGTAACATGGAGGCCAGGCCAAGAGCCACAGGGCGGCCTCTCCCCAACCAGCCCAGCTTCTCCTTACCTGCACCCAGGCCTCAGAGTTTCAGGGCTAACCCCCAGAATACTGGTAGGGGCCAAGGCCATGCTCCCCTTGGGAAACAGAAACAAGTGCCCAGTCAGCACCTACCCCTTCCCCCCCAGGGGGTTGAATATGCAAAAGCAGTTCCGCTGGGAACCCCCATCCAATCAACTGCTGTACCCATGGGGGTAGTGGGGTTACTGTAGACACCAAGAACCATTTGCCACACCCCGTTTAGTTACAGCTGAACTCCTCCATCTTCCAAATCAATCAGGCCCATCCATCCCATGCCTCCCTCCTCCCCACCCCACTCCAACAGTTCCTCTTTCCCGAGTAAGGTGGTTGGGGTGTTGAAGTACCAAGTAACCTACAAGCCTCCTAGTTCTGAAAAGTTGGAAGGGCATCATGACCTCTTGGCCTCTCCTTTGATTCTCAATCTTCCCCCAAAGCATGGTTTGGTGCCAGCCCCTTCACCTCCTTCCAGAGCCCAAGATCAATGCTCAAGTTTTGGAGGACATGATCACCATCCCCATGGTACTGATGCTTGCTGGATTTAGGGAGGGCATTTTGCTACCAAGCCTCTTCCCAACGCCCTGGGGACCAGTCTTCTGTTTTGTTTTTCATTGTTTGACGTTTCCACTGCATGCCTTGACTTCCCCCACCTCCTCCTCAAACAAGAGACTCCACTGCATGTTCCAAGACAGTATGGGGTGGTAAGATAAGGAAGGGAAGTGTGTGGATGTGGATGGTGGGGGCATGGACAAAGCTTGACACATCAAGTTATCAAGGCCTTGGAGGAGGCTCTGTATGTCCTCAGGGGACTGACAACATCCTCCAGATTCCAGCCATAAACCAATAACTAGGCTGGACCCTTCCCACTACATAATAGGGCTCAGCCCAGGCAGCCAGCTTTGGGCTGAGCTAACAGGACCAATGGATTAAACTGGCATTTCAGTCCAAGGAAGCTCGAAGCAGGTTTAGGACCAGGTCCCCTTGAGAGGTCAGAGGGGCCTCTGTGGGTGCTGGGTACTCCAGAGGTGCCACTGGTGGAAGGGTCAGCGGAGCCCCAGCAGGAAGGGTGGGCCAGCCAGGCCATTCTTAGTCCCTGGGTTGGGGAGGCAGGGAGCTAGGGCAGGGACCAAATGAACAGAAAGTCTCAGCCCAGGATGGGGCTTCTTCAACAGGGCCCCTGCCCTCCTGAAGCCTCAGTCCTTCACCTTGCCAGGTGCCGTTTCTCTTCCGTGAAGGCCACTGCCCAGGTCCCCAGTGCGCCCCCTAGTGGCCATAGCCTGGTTAAAGTTCCCCAGTGCCTCCTTGTGCATAGACCTTCTTCTCCCACCCCCTTCTGCCCCTGGGTCCCCGGCCATCCAGCGGGGCTGCCAGAGAACCCCAGACCTGCCCTTACAGTAGTGTAGCGCCCCCTCCCTCTTTCGGCTGGTGTAGAATAGCCAGTAGTGTAGTGCGGTGTGCTTTTACGTGATGGCGGGTGGGCAGCGGGCGGCGGGCTCCGCGCAGCCGTCTGTCCTTGATCTGCCCGCGGCGGCCCGTGTTGTGTTTTGTGCTGTGTCCACGCGCTAAGGCGACCCCCTCCCCCGTACTGACTTCTCCTATAAGCGCTTCTCTTCGCATAGTCACGTAGCTCCCACCCCACCCTCTTCCTGTGTCTCACGCAAGTTTTATACTCTAATATTTATATGGCTTTTTTTCTTCGACAAAAAAATAATAAAACGTTTCTTCTGAAAAGCTGAACGTTTCTGTATAAGCGATGGAAGCTC